TCTAATCAGTTAACGCTTCCTGTGATATCTGTAGGGGAAAGGTGTAGTGCAACTGACAGGGAGAGATGAGATCTTAAGCCTCTGCTCATTCATTGGGTGCTGAGTAGCAATGCCTCCCGCGGGCCACAGGAACTTATCTCCGCCGATTGTTACAGCTGGAAGGATGGGGAGATAGCACCATAGATCCACTCCTCATTTTATGGGCAAAGAAGCTAAGGCCTGTAAAAATGGCATGCCCAATGGTACAGGAGTTACAAACACGGTCATAAATATTGGCTCCAAATTTGGCATGGAAGCTTATGTGCTGCTCTAGAGGAGATCTGCTACGATGTGGAGATTGGCTTGTGTGGGTGTGTTTTATTGCTCTTGTCATTTAAAAATACTTTTGATTATTTGTCTTCCATTTTTTTTAGGTTACGAGGAAATCCTTCAAAATGCGTTCTTGTGAAAAACGTGAGAGTGCAAGGAAAGAGGGAGGGATAGGAAGAAGGAAAGAGAAGCAAAAGGTAGGAAGAAAGTGACCTTGGTGCCCTTTTCTAGTCCCCTCCCCCGACTTTCCTGTTCTCCACTGTGCCCATCTCTGGTTTCACCAGGCTCCATTCCTTCCCCAGTTCCCTGTTTCTCACGGCCCTGAAACCAGCCGACAGGGATTTGCATTTTGAAAAACCTTGCGTGGCTGCCGGCGCTGGGCATGCTCAAACGCCCAGAACTGGCTTTTTTCGGCAACTTTGGCAGCTCTCCCACCCCCACCCGAAGGGGCAGGTACGCACAGCTCCCTCCGTGTGAGTAAACGGAAAGAAATTACCCCACTCCCGCCCAGGGCAGAAGGCCACAGCCCCGCGGGGCAGTGGCGCGCCCCGGGGACGCTGCCAGGGGGCGCCAGGCCCTCAGTGGTGGCGCGGCGCCGGGGTCCGGGGCCGGGGGGCGCTGTCCGAGGGCACGTGCGCGGGCGCGCGCTCTGGGAGTGGTCGCGGGGTGGTGGGAGGGGCGGGCAGGGGCGGGGCCGCGGCGGCGCGCGGAGGCCGAGCTCGGCTGGGCTTGGCGAGGCTGCGGCGCGGCCACCGGCGGGAGTGCAGCGGCCACTGTACCCAGAGATTCAAAACCCCAAACCCGGGACTTGGGGGCGCTGAGCCGGGCCGGGAAGCAGAGCCTGGTCGTGAGGAACAGCCGCCCGTTGCTGTCTGCCCCTTTGCGGACAGCGTCTCCCTCGACTCCGCTTAGGAAGTGGTGGGGGCGGCGTGGCCCCCGTCGGGAGGCGTTCGAACGCCCGCTAGGAGAGAGAAAGGATTCCCCTGTGCTTGGAGCCCGCACTCGGGCGCGGAGGGAGCGGCGGCAGGCTCTCGCTTTCGGCACCATGGGCTGCACGCTGAGCGCCGAGGACAAGGCGGCGGTGGAGCGGAGTAAGATGATCGACCGCAACCTCCGTGAGGACGGCGAGAAGGCGGCGCGCGAGGTCAAGCTGCTGCTGCTCGGTAAGGGCGGCCGGGTCGGGGCCCGGGGGTCGAATTAGAAACCTTTTATGTTTTATATTTTTAGGTGCTGGTGAATCTGGTAAAAGTACAATTGTGAAGCAGATGAAGTAAGTAGATTTAAACACCAAATTTGCTGTTTATAATTCTTTTTTTTCCCTTTTGTCTCATTAGAATTATCCATGAAGCTGGTTATTCAGAAGAGGAGTGTAAACAATACAAAGCAGTGGTCTACAGTAACACCATCCAGTCAATTATTGCTATCATTAGGGCTATGGGGAGGTTGAAGATAGACTTTGGTGACTCAGCCCGGGCGGTAAGTTATTAAATTTGTTGGAGCTGACCTGATTTTACTTAAAAAATGTCCTTTGAATGTTCAGGATGATGCACGCCAACTCTTTGTGCTAGCTGGAGCTGCTGAAGAAGGCTTTATGACTGCAGAACTTGCTGGAGTTATAAAGAGATTGTGGAAAGATAGTGGTGTACAAGCCTGTTTCAACAGATCCCGAGAGTACCAGCTTAATGATTCTGCAGCATAGTAAGTAATCATAACTTCAGAACTAAACTATCATTAACATGTTGTTTTGTTTAATTTTTTTCAGCTATTTGAATGACTTGGACAGAATAGCTCAACCAAATTACATCCCGACTCAACAAGATGTTCTCAGAACTAGAGTGAAAACTACAGGAATTGTTGAAACCCATTTTACTTTCAAAGATCTTCATTTTAAGTGAGTAGCTTTGAAATATATGATTTCTAAATATGTGATGTTAACTCATTTCTCCTCTTAACAGAATGTTTGATGTGGGAGGTCAGAGATCTGAGCGGAAGAAGTGGATTCATTGCTTCGAAGGAGTGACGGCGATCATCTTCTGTGTAGCACTGAGTGACTACGACCTGGTTCTAGCTGAAGATGAAGAAATGGCAAGTAGAACTACTTTAAGAGTTGAGCTTGAGTGACGATTGGTTTTATTTTTTTCTATTACAGAACCGAATGCATGAAAGCATGAAATTGTTTGACAGCATATGTAACAACAAGTGGTTTACAGATACATCCATTATACTTTTTCTAAACAAGAAGGATCTCTTTGAAGAAAAAATCAAAAAGAGCCCTCTCACTATATGCTATCCAGAATATGCAGGTATTTTCCTTTTCTGGGAATAACTTGTCAAGGCATTTATGTTTCTTTCCTTTTTCCATCTCAGGATCAAACACATATGAAGAGGCAGCTGCATATATTCAATGTCAGTTTGAAGACCTCAATAAAAGAAAGGACACAAAGGAAATATACACCCACTTCACATGTGCCACAGATACTAAGAATGTGCAGTTTGTTTTTGATGCTGTAACAGATGTCATCATAAAAAATAATCTAAAAGATTGTGGTCTCTTTTAAGTTTTGCAGTTCATGGTAAAATGCATTTTCAAACCAAATGAGTACTTATATATGGATCTCTGTAGACTAGAGTCTTGCAGCAACACAGAATGTAATATAAGGCAAATGCATCTGGGACTTGACCAAAGTTGTTCTGTTTTGTTTTTTTAACTGAAAGTAACAGAAGGACCTTTCTTAAATGTGACAGATGGTCCTGCAGTGTGAAACTGAAGGACAGTGTTAAAGCTGGGCTCTAGTATATTGATGATTTCTGCATAAGTGTAAATATGCAAATGTATGTATACATGTATTTATGACTTTAGTTTTCGACATTATTTTTAGGTTTTAAGAGTGGCAACTTAGGATTTTAGGGTGATGGCTTTGGAAATAACATAAATATACCTTGTACTGAATGACAGACTATTACTACGTTTGCCAGTTTTAAACAGCTTTATTTATGTTCATGTCCTGTAAATTTTTAAGTACAGTAATTAATATTAGGAAACATTACAGCCCTTATCTAGATTATATGTATACTTGTATTAATAAAAATGTTATTTGTACAAACATTGCACAGACTATTTTAATAACATGATTTGTTCTTTAAATTTTATGTGTTTTATTGAAATGTTCTTAAGATGAATACACCTGCCTTTGGATCAACTATTTAAACATTGTATGCATTTTGATTTTTCCTACTTTAAGAAAATAAAATAATTTAATTTTACATTAGATTCCACGTTAGATTTGGTTTGAAAAACTAAAATTTCAGATTTCTGAGGATATACTGTCTTAGACTTATTGTACACACTTAGTTTTTATTCACTTGTTTTCACTCTGAATTTTAATATTTGGCTGATATGAATGCATTGCCTCAAAGGTGATGTCATCTTAATTTTTATTCACTTTAAATAACTACATTTTTGTTTATAACTAAGTTTGGAGGGATCCTAAGAGCATTTTTGTGGGTAAAAAAAAAACCTGTGGACATAATGAATTTTGAGACATTGATTGGTGAGGCTTTTATTTCCCTTGAGGAGTCTCTTGTACCTAGCATACATGATAGCTCCTTGTTGGGAAGATAACAAGAAGGATCTTTGAATACTCTATTGCTGATATAATGCAAGATTTAAATTTATACATATAACTAATTTCAAATGTAATTATCACACTATGTTAAAATTACTTTTTTCCCTTAGATAATTCAAATTTCTCCACTTGCTTGAGATTATATCATTTCTTTTTCAATTATACTATTATTTCTGAGAATGAAATGGACGATTACACTTAGAAAATGAGTAATAGTGTTTAATAAGTCAGTGATTATATGTGTGCTCAAATAAGTGTTATGTATCAGCTAGATACTGAGCTTTGATAGAATAATTTTCTTTTGATTATTCATGATGTGTCATCTCTGACCTTGTTTCAGCAAAGTAAACAGCACTCCCCACCCCACCCTCCTTTTTTTACTCATCTTGGAAAAGGTTAGTCTTTCAGTACACGTTGCTGGTAAGTAGTTTCCAAGTTACGTGTTGTCACTGGGTTGAAGTATATTTGTGTGTGTGTGTGTGTGTGTGTGTGTGTGTGTAACCATAAACTATATTCATATCTGTTTCATTTGGAGGATTTTCTTCTTTGTAATGTAAAGAAATTCAAAGTTATCAAAGTTCCTTAAATGTGTTAGTTTAGATTCTTTATGTGCCTTTCATGAAAGATATGTTTTCATTAATTTTACTGGTGGACCTGTAATATCCACATTGTGAAGCTGTGTATGAAATTCAACTATAATATGAATAAATTTGAATCATGAGAATTATGGGTTAAAAAGCCACAAAGAAGCACATATTGGTGACCATCATTAATGAAATCCTGAACTTTATTCTGTGTAATTGTGTTAATAAATCCTAATAAATTTAAATTTTTAAAATTTTACAAACCTATTGGCTAAGTACATTTTGGATTAGAATTTAAGTATCAGTCTGTTGTTTCTTCATTTCTTCTTTTTCTATGCTCTTTTTACAATTTCAGCTACTCCAGAAGCTCAGATTTTCCCTGTTCCAAGCTATGAGATGTGATGCCACATTTGGAATTGCCTTCTTGATATCCCCTTCTGAGAATGCATTGCCTGCTTTTTAACTCATTATATTCAAAACTAAATTCATCATCATTCTCTCCTTACACCAGTTCTCACCCTGACTTTGCCATTTTTCCTTACTAAGTACCATCATCATTTATTCCTTCAATGGGGAACTTTTTAGTTTAAGTTCTGGGATACGTGTGCTGAACATGCAGGTTGGTTACATATGTATACATGTGCCATGGTGGTTTGCTGCACCTATCAACCTGTCATCTAAGTTTTAAGCCCTGCATGCATTAGGTGGAACTCTTCTGATTCCTAATCTCCATTTCAATTTACTGACAGTTCTACAAAGCCTTAAATCTGTTTTTTGTTTGTTTTCCTTTCTATTCCTACTACTACCTATTCAAGTCTTTGCTAAACTTCCTCTTAAAATGGCATTATTAGTTAAATTCCCCACCTCCCATTTCTCTCTTCTCGAAAAACCCAGGTTAGTTATCCTAATGTAGAACTGTGGCCCTATCACCTTCTATTCCTTGATCTGCATTGGCTCTGATTTGTCAATAAAATTAAGTATAAGTTAGCCTGCCATTTAATGCTCTTCATCACCTGAGGCCTGTTCCTTTCTACACTGTATCCAAATAGTGTCCTGTGCATAACCTGGGCTTTCCTCCAAGTACTGTATTACTTACTACATGTGATATGCTTAGAGCAGTGCCTACAATGTGGGAAGTGTTCATTTGTGTCTGTCAATGTTATTTTTATTAGCACTTTTAAAATGGTGTGTAAAATGTATTGGCACTTTTAAATTTGGCACTTTTAAATTTGTTTGTGATACCTCTTTTAGACTCCTCTGGCATCTGTTCTTCAGGGTGCCCTTCTGGGAACTACATGATTCTGATAGAGCTGCCAATCGCATTTCTTACTTCTCCGTCTCTAGGCTTAGACCTGACCAATCCGAGTCCTCCAGCATTGGACGAGTGAGCCAATCATTGTCCCAGTTGCCATTCTTAAAGTCCCTAAGGCGCTTGTGGTTTCTAAAATTCTCTTCATTTCAGTAACCTTCTAAAAGTCTACTTTTTTATGCCTAATCTAGTTTAATCGAATTCAGTTTGTTACTGAAAAAGTACTGATTAAAATCCATATGTTCTCATTGAATACTGACAGTAACTAGAGATCAAAAAAGGCTTAAAGAGGTTAATTAACTTGAGCAAGACCAGATGAAGGTTTTAAACCTAGAGCTTCTGACTCCATGTCTGTCAGAGGACCCCAAAGATGCTACCTTATTTCCAGAAAATGTGTAAGTAGTGTTTCGCCTATCCCCACTCTGCCCTTGAGTTCCTCTGAGCCATAATAGTTTTTCAGATTTAAAAAAGGAGATACTTATTAATGTCTTTCATCAGAGCTATTTTTTACTCCTTAGATGTGAAGCTACTTAAGAGCACAGTTACCATTTTTTACATCATTTGCCGTTTGCAGAACCACCTTATGTAAATGAATTTAGTTGATACTGTAATCATTATTACAGATGGTAGCATCATCATTGCTTAGTGTGTTATGTTGGAAGTAGAAAGTGATGGTGAAAATCCTAGGCTCTGGCACCCCGTCTGGCTTCAAATCCTGGCTCAATTTCTTATTAACTGGGAAAATCTGGGCAAATAATTTAGTTTTGCTCTGCCTCCATTTATATCATCTGAAAATAAATAAGGATTAAATAATCCATTAATTTTAATGGTTGTTGTCAGCATTAAATAAGTTCACAGTACATGTTAAGTACCTAGAGGGGAGTGTGGAATGTATAAGCCGTCAATACAATTTGCTGTTATTTGATTATAAATAATAGTTTTAAGGTGCCTTTAAAATCATAATCAGTGCTTAACAAATGGTTGTTGATACGTGCTTTGAATGAAATGCCTCAAAAACAAAACTCTCATAATTCGTTTTCATAATGAAAACTAAGTGTCTCACATATTGATACTGGAAAATGAGAAAATGCAATCTCTAATCAACTTGAGGACACTTCTGTCGTTTTAATGTAACCAATAGTATGAGAGAGTTTATATTTTAATGTTAGGTTGGAAATTTTCTTTTTTTTTTTTTTTTTTTTTTTTTGGTATGGAGTCTTGCTCCTTCACCAGGCTGGAGTGCAGTCGTGCAATCTCCACTCTCTGCAACCTCCAACTCCATGGTTCAAGCAATTGTCCTGCCTCAGCCTCCCGAGTAGCTGGGATTACAGGCATGCGCCACTACACCCAGCTAATTTTTGTATTTTTAGTAAAGGGGGGTTTCACCATGTTGGCCAGGATGGTCTTGATCACCTGACCTTGTGATCTGACCGCCTCGGCCTCCCAAAGTGCTGGGATTACAGACGTGAGCCACTGCGCCCAGCCAGTTTTCTTTTTTAGTTCTTTTCAAAACCCTTTCTTAACAGTTGAAATGCATTTATATAAAGAAGTTTACGTTTCACAATCCCACTGGCCTGTTTCCCAGGCATTTTTTTAAACCAATTACTGTTTGCTTTGGTGTCTGTTGTGATTTCTCTTATTTAGTTGGATTTTGTAGTTACTTTAAAAGTTACGAAATTTCACATTTCATCAAGTCCAGAGGCCAGAGACACCCAAATATGCACAGACAGGAATCAGCTGCAATTGTCCAAGCCAGAGCTGATTAGGCCTCAACTGGAATAGTCCCACCATGTAATAAATCTTCCTGAGTATTGTGTATAAGGTCAAATATTTCCAGCTTCTTTGATTTTACTGCCCGTCTTCCTAGGTCTCCATCCGTAAAGTGGATGGAAACACTGTCATTGAAGGAGCTAGTTCTTCAAATTTAATTTTTTTTTTTTTTTTTTTCCTGAGACAGAGTTTCGTTCTTGTTTCCCAGGCTGGAGCGCAATGGTGCGATCTCGGCTCACCGCAACATCCGCCTCCCGGGTACAAGCAATTCTCCTGCCTCAGGTTCCCGAGTAGCTGGGATTACAGGCATGCGACACTACACCCAACTAATCTTGTATTTTTAGTAGAGACGGGGTTTCTCCATGTCGGTCGGGCTGGTCTCGAACTCCTGACCTCAGGTAATCCGCCCACCTCGGCCGCCCAAAGTGCTGGGATTACAGGTGTGAGCCACCGCACCTGGCCAAAATATTTTTAATTGATTAAAAATGAGATAATTTGAGGAAACATGCATAGAATACTAGACAGAGACTATTTTAGCAGATAAGAGTGCCACTTTTAGTAAAAGAAGTTGTCACCTAGAAGAAAGTACAGGTGCTCCTTGACTTACCGTGGGTTAAGTCCTGAAAAGCCCACTGTAAGTTGATAATACCTTATTTTGAAAATGCATTTAATACACCTAACCTACCAAATGTAGCTTAGCCTGGCCTAACTTAAAGGTGCTCAGAACACTTAGATTAGCATACAGTTGGACAAGATAGCATAAAGCCTATTTTACAATAAAGGATATCTCATGTAATTTTCTTGGATACTGTACTGAAAATGAAAAACAGATTGATTGCATGGGTACTTGAAATATGGTTTCTAACTGAATGCATACCAGTTTCGCACCAATGTAAAGTTGAAAAATTGTTAAGTTGGACCATCATACGTTGGGGACCATCTGTACATAGAGTAGGACTCTTGAGAGCCTAAGGGCCACAGAAATTCCTTTTCCAACTGCAGTGTCTATGGAGGGATTCTTATAATTAATTTTATTCCTGTGCAAACACACTATCTGTGTATTCTCTATTTTACCAGGATTTTTTGTTTTTGCTAAATTAGACATACAATTTTGCAGTTATTTTTTACTAAGTTGACAAATGTTTGTACAATTTCAGTGTAAAGCTAGTCTTCAAAATAAACCACTGTGAAGATTGGATATTACCTTGGATTTTCTGTTGTGCACTCTTGAATTTTAATTATGTTCTGTGGAAACTTCACAGAGTTTTAGCTTTGATCCTTCCTTCACTTTTGAAAATCAAGAGTAAAGTTAAGTCAAAGCTACTTCTAAACAGCTCTATCTTTAATTTCTATTAAATAGTACTGAGGTATCAATTTTGTAGCTTGTGGAATGCGGACTATCCCAGCAGCAAATTCATTAATATGGTTTGTATAGGACTCACTTTGCAGCATTCAATTTTAGTATAACATGTTTTCCTGTTTACAAATATAAGTAATTACCTTTCCGTTTTAAGTGACCAATTGTCCTAGCAATCTACTTCACAAGGCAATTTACCTGTAATAAATATAACTTTTTTGCAGACTTGAGCATACGTTTAAACCATTTAACCATTCTTGAATTTCTTAACATAGTAAGTTACAAATTTTAACTATGAATCTTCTTCTTCGAAAGGAATCTTGTCTAAATCTAATAAAGCATTTTTCTGGCTGAAGCTGCAATGGAAAGCTTCAGTATGAAGCTGGCATAAGGAAAGCCAGTAAAAAGTGCCCTTTCTTCTTTCTGAGAGCCCCACCTCTGATCCTCCTACACTTAAGGCTTCTAGATGCAGATTTATACAATAGTGCTAAATCAAGACCTTGAAAAATGTACTCATATAGTAAGATTTACTCAAAACCACGAACTCCTCCATTATTTAAAATATGTTAGAGATACATAAATATATAGAGAAAATGCATACATACATAATTTATTGAGTGCCTACTGTGTGCTAGGTACTTTTCTGGGTACCTTACTAATGCTCTCATTTAGTCATCAGAGCAGTCCTGCAATATTGGTAAAATTTCCATTTTCTATATAAGGAAACACATTTAAGAGAGGTTAGTATTTTGTGCAATGTTGGCTATCTAGGAAGTGGCAGAGCTGGGTGTAAAATCTAGAGTTAAGACCTTTGTTAGCCATATCTTCAAAATCCAGTGTCATTTCTTAGCCATATCTTCAAAATCCAGTGTCATTTCTTAGCCATATCTTCAAAATCCAGTGTCATTTCTTAGCCATATCTTCAAAATCCAATGGCATAAAGAAGTTTTTCACAAGGGTGCCACATGGTGTAGTGCAGCATGTCCAACAGCATTGCCTGAACAGATGTTAATAAGTATGCATGATGCACATTAGCATGTCAATGGCTGTGAAAAGCCAGTGCAGTAAAGAAGTAAAGAGCTCTCTGTGTGTTAACCCTCCATTTCACAAACATAGGAACTGCACAGACACAGCAGCCACTACCCAGGTGTGAATGCAGAGCACTTAAAACGTAGCTAGTCCAAAGTGAGTTGGCCTATTAGTGTAAAATACAAGAGTTCAGATACACAGAATTTAAAAATTACATGTTGAACTGATTTGTGATATATTGGGTTATATAATTTTAAAATTCTACTTTTTTTTACATTTTTAATGTGGTTTTGGAAAATAGGTACTCATGTGTCTTTGCATTATATTTGTATTTGGGAAATGAAATGCTTTATTTTTCTTCCACAACAACTCTATTTGCATTGCATGGAAATGTTCCCAAGTTTTAGAGAAACACATACAAAAACTAAAAAGGATAGAATGCTAAAATTTGAATGTGGAAGATGTGGGTCTTGGTGTCTTGAATAAATCACACCTTCAGTGACTTTCTTGGGAAATGGTGGGCCTCAGTAAAGACTTGGACTATTCCAGTTTTAAATGCTATCGTTTGGTTTGGTGTAATATAGCCTTTCCTGTGGGGGGAAAACCCATCTCATTTTCACTTTAAATATGTCAGCTATAATAAAAGAGAGACATACACATTTTAAGATCTATACTCTAAAACAGGGTTTTGAAATTAGCAGCTCTCTTTATTTTTAGTTCCAATACATGGAGGGGGAGTTGACCCTTCAAGATACTGGAAAATTATTAAATCCAGTTTACAGACTCATCTCTTTAGTCTGCAGCCAAATCAAAAGATTAGTGGGGTTTTTTTTAATGTTGTTATTGTGTTGTGTTTTGTTTTTTTAATATGTTTCAATTCCCCTAGCCAAATTCCTTTCTTTCTCCACACCTCCCACAGGACTGGGCTGAGCACAGTCATGCATTAAAAAAGCTTCTGAACTTATTTTGGAAAGAGTAGCTCCCTGGAGTGTGGAGGAGGACAGGAATTTGCTATCTGCAGGACTTAAATCAGGATAGAGTATCAAATATTCCAAGGCCTTACATGCATGTTTTGTTTTTTGATAAAGACAGAAGATTGCAAATGGTTTGCTCTTTAACAGTCAATAAAATCATATCTACTAATCAATACATTTGAAGTTTACTAGATTCTCAAACTTTCCATAAGATTTGAGTTCATTAGTTTAATGGGATCGATCTGAGAAAAATTAGATTTATGTGCAGATTTTAGCTACCCTTGTCCTTGGAATGTGTATGCACACACACACACATCTGTGAGAATGATTATTTTCTACTTGATACAGTGTGCATCAAATAAAAGTTTACTATATTGGAATATGGGAATAAATTCATTTATAATTAGTTGAAATTGTCCAGACACATATTTTAGAAAAGTATGTTATTTTTGTTTTAAGTTTGGAAGAACCTGAATGATTAAACCTGATTTAAGTCCCTCTAACAATTATGAAGAAAAAAAAAGACTAGATTTTATATCAACTTAATTGTCTTTTGGTTTAAAATTATGTATCCAATAAAGACATTTAAAAAGTAAATTTATGTCCATATTATTTTTAATAATCCAGCC